GGCGGGCAGATCACTTAAGGTCAGGAGTTTGAGACCAGCCTGGCCAGCATGGTGAAACCCAGTCTCCACTAAAAATACAAAAATTAGCCAGGCATGGTGGCACATGCCTGTTATCCCAGCTACTTGGAAGGCCGAGACAGGAGAATCGCTTGAACCCGGGAGGCAGAGGTTGTAGTGATCTGTGATCACACCACTGCACTCCAGCGTGGGTGACAGAGCAAGACCCGTCTCGAAAAACAAAACAAAACAAAAAACCAGTATCTGTCTTGGAAGTGCTGAGAACAGACAAGGGAATATGAAGTTTGTGAAATGTTGAGCCCGCTGTGCTACATTCCTGTAAAACACACACGTGCACATGCACACCCACGTGCACACACGCATACACATAAATGCACATGTGCAGATACACCGGCTGACAGTGACAGCACACTTATGTGTGTGAAATGCTTTATGTGCTCAATTTCTTTTAAATCTCACAGGAAACACACGCTATGAGGAACTACCCACATGCCCACATCAGGCAGGAGGACCCCGGCGGGTGCAAGGGTGGAAGTCGTCTCTTCATGGCTGCACCCTTGGCCAGTGCCAGTCCAGCAGCCTCTTTCAAAGAAGCTTTTATAGGCAGATAGTTTGTCAGCCCAGCTCGAAATGTGAACAAGGTAGCAGCCGAGCCCCCACCCATCCGGCTGCACTCCCCTGCATGTCCAGCCCCGAGCCCTGTGTCAAGCACACCTCCTTGGGAGGAGACCGCCCCAGCCTGCAAGGAAGTGCTCATTATGGAGAGTGGAGAGTGACAGGCCACTCCCGGCCACGTCTCCAAGCAAGCCGGTGCCCCCTCCTCCTGCTGCCACCGCCCACTGAGCTGCCTGGGCTGCAGACGCCCTGGTTGGAGCGTCTGGGGCCAGATGTTATAGGGCAAGCTAAAAATAACCGGGCAGGCCAGCCACCATCGAGGAAGGGGCATGTGCTGGACGCGGACACATGATCCGAGGGACCCTGCTGGGTGGAACTAAGAAAGTCCAGCAGACTGTGCACGCTCCTGTCCCCACTCACAGGCCCACGCAGCGAGGGGGGCCCCTCTTCTGTGTGCGTCTGGAAGGTCGCTGCCCAGGGAGGAAATGCCTTTAACCGGCGTGGGGCCGGGCAGCTGCAGGAGGCAGATCATCCGGGCTCTGTGCCTCTTGCTACTTCTCCTCCACGCCGGCTCTGCCAAGAATATCTGGAAACGGGCATTGCCTGCGAGGCTGGCCGAGAAATCCCGTGTAAGTGCCTGGGATGGGGAGGCTGGGGCAGCCCAGAGCTGCTGACACCGCCCTCTCCCCGCAGGCCGAGGAGGCGGGCGCGCCCGGCGGCCCCCGGCAGCCCCGAGCAGACCGCTGCCCGCCGCCTCCGCGGACGCTGCCCCCCGGCGCCTGCCAGGCCGCGCGCTGTCAGGCGGACTCCGAGTGCCCGCGGCACCGGCGCTGCTGCTACAACGGATGCGCCTACGCCTGCCTAGAAGCTGTGCCGCCCCCGCCAGGTAGGTCCTGGGCCCGAGGGAGGGGGCTGAGGGAGGGCCCTGATCTGACCCCGTATTGTGTTAGTCTTAGACTGGCTGGTGCAGCCGAAACCTCGATGGCTTGGTGGCAATGGCTGGCTCCTGGATGGCCCTGAGGAGGTGTTACAAGGTACCTGCCGGGTAAAGCCCAGACCCTACATCCTTCTAGACCCCAGCGTGTGTCCCTCCTGCAGCAGAGGCGTGCAGCACCACGGAGGATGGGGCCGAACCCCTGCTCTGTCCCTCGGGCTATGAGTGCCACATCCTGAGCCCAGGTGACGTGGCCGAAGGTATCCCCAACCGTGGGCAGTGCGTCAAGCAGCGCCGGCAAGCAGGTGAGTGTGGCACCCCAGCCCTGATCCTGGCTAAAGAAGTTTTTTCCTCTCACTTGTTTTCCAGATGGGCGAATCCTACGACACAAACTTTACAAAGAATATCCAGGTAAAAGAAGAAACTGTTCTTTCTTTCCAGAGTCTACCCCAACAGAGCTGTGTTCTTTTCACAGAAGGTGACTCAAAGAATGTGGCAGAACCTGGAAGGGGACAACAGAAGCACTTTCAGTAAAGCAACGGCAAGCAGGTGAGTGGGCAGAGAGCAAGAGTCATGGCCAGTTCACCCTGATCCTTCTTTGCTTGCTTTCCAGCTAGGTTGCAAGAACATTCCTCTACTTTCTGCTAAGCCTTGGAAACAGTTGGGAAAAGTAGTTTGACCCTCACAGTTCACATTCAGCTCAGCAGAGCAAGACCCCAGAGATGCTTAGAGACAGGACACCTGGCCATCAAACCCAGTTTGGCCCAGCCTGGTTGGGTGACTTTGTGGGAGCCACTTAACAGCTCTGGGTCCCTGTTTTACCATCCTGGGAGCAAGGCCCTGCAGCTCCACGAGACCTTTACCCCGGGAAGAAGCCGCCACCCATGAAAGCATTTCTGAAGCCCCTTTCTAAGACAAGGCTCAGCATCTTGATATTTTTGACAGATTCCTCCCAAGTCTGGCTCTGGGAGGTATGTACCCATCTCAAATGTTCCCAAGATAAATTCATCCTTCAGGAAATGGAAATGAACTTGCTTACTAATGTGTGATTCCTAGTTGTAGCCACCGGATGTGCTGAGGCCTAAATGTTAGCAGGTGGGAGGAGGCCACAGAACAATAAAAACAACCAAATAAGATGCCGAGTCTCTGGTGTTTTGTGATACTTTGT